CCTGCAATACCTCCGTGACCATTTCATTGGACCCTGTGCTCCCCACCTCAATGCTTCCTGAATCCAAACCGCTGAAACGCCACGGTTCTCTGGCACTGTAACACTTGTCGAAGAAAACACCGTCGCCTTTAACCTCCAGCATCCTGGCCCCAACTCCCAAAAAATCAGGCACTGCCTCCCTACCTTTTGTAACCAGTAATTCTTAAAGTGGCCGGGAGCGGCTCCCTGAGAGCGTCCATGAACTGGCCCCACTCGCCCTCGGGCACGATCTTGAGCTCCTGGTAGTAGTGCTCGAACAGCTTGTTCTCCTTGACGATCTCGGGGTAGCCTCCTTCCCAGCCCTGAGGAAGGAAAGAGACGTCTACCCCGAGGCCCAAGGAGCCGCCCCCTCGCCGCCGCCTCGCAGGCCTCGGGGTCCGGGAAGCCCAGGAGGAGCCCCTGGCCCGCCCGCCGGGTCCCGGCTCCTACCGCCTCGCCGCGCTTTCCACCACCCTCGGCGCCATCCTCCGCGTCCTCCGGCCGCTGCTGTTGCTGGAGCCGCCGACCCCGCGACCGCCGCCCCATAGCCCACGCGGCCGCGCACGCAGCACGCAGAAACCGGCCCGCCACGGCCAGAACTCTAGCCCTACACCTCCCGGGACTTCCGGCCGGAAACCAAGGCCCCACGTGTCCGGGCCTGGTCCTTTCGGGGACCTTTGGGGACCGTCCAGGAATAAGCCCAAAGCGCACAACCCGTCTTTCAGAAAAGCGGCGTGACAGGGAAAACAGCGAACAGCTCTAAGGGGAAAAAAATGCTCCAGGAAGCAGCCACAAAGGCGTCTCCGCGCGAAGCGCCCAGGTTTCCCACGCGGGCTCAAGGAGCTCCGCGGACAGCCTGAAGCCGCGCGTGCGCAGAGCGGCGCGGGGTTACTGCGGCCCCGGCGTGGGTGGGGCGCTTGCAGGTCCCTCCCCGCGCAAGTGCTCGCCCCGCCCCCGGGGCCGCACCCACAGCCCCGGCTACCCCGGAGAAGCCTGACTTGAGAACCCTTTCTGCAGAGTCCCGGCAGTGCGGGACTCCGGTAGCCGCCCCTCCGGTAGCCGCCCCTCCTGCCCCCGCGCCGCCGCCCTATATGTTGCCCGCCGCGGCCTCTGGGGCATGGAGCACGCTGCCCAGCCCTGGCGATGGCAACGGCGACGGGGGTGGCGGAGGAGCGCCTGCTGGCCGCGCTCGCCTACCTGCAGTGCGCCGTGGGCTGCGCGGTCTTCGCGCGCAATCGTCAGACGAACTCAGTGTACGGCCGCCACGCGCTGCCCAGCCACAGGCTCCGAGTGCCGGCGCGGGCCGCCTGGGTGGTGCAGGAGCTGCCCTCGCTGGCCCTGCCGCTCTACCAGTACGCCAGCGAGTCCGCCCCGCGTCTCCGCAGCGCGCCCAACTGCATCCTCCTGGCCATGTTCCTCGTCCACTACGGGCATCGGTAACGTCCCCGGCCCCCGGCCCCCTACCCTATCTGTCAAAACCAAATTCTGCTTGTTCCACAGGAAATGTTGGTATGCAAGCACTTGCAGTGTGCCTACATCCCAAATGCCAGCCCATGGTACCCATTGTCTGCCCGGATCTGAATCATGATTCCAAGACGCAGAGAGAAATTGCTGGGATTCGTTGTTCTTATTCATTGCTTGGCAACACTGCAGCTTCCAGGAGAATACCCACCTCACTGATGACACAACATCTGAATGCACACTTACTGGCCAACACGTGCTTTGCTGTAAATCAGTATGAAGTCTTCCTAGGGGTCCTGGCCTGAATGAGATGAGAACCTTGGAGGCTGCTTTTGACTCATGTGAATGTCTTCCCCAGGAGTTAAGTGGGAGTGCTGGGGAGAGAGTGGCTTGAGGATGCACAGCCAGCATGACACTACTATTATGTGATTACTGTCGACGTTCATAACCATAACTAATGACTAATTATGACTTTACCCTGGCGCACATGGTCAGAATGGAAACAAATAACAAGCTTTACAGTTTTTCCTGCTCTATTAAGGTATAATTTACAAATAATAAAATTCACCCATTTAAAAAATTGTGCCTGTTTCTTGTTTCCTAAGGTGCTTAATTTACCCATTTCTGATGCGAGGAGGAAAGCCTATGCCACTGTTGGCGTGTACAATGGCGATTATGTTCTGTACCTGTAACGGCTATTTGCAAAGCAGATACTTGAGCCATTGTGCAGTGTATGCTGATGACTGGGTAACAGATCCCCGTTTTCTAATAGGTGAGTGTCCACAGCAGTGAACTCCGCCTTGTGCCATAATCATCTTGCAATTTTTTTCCTTTAGGTTTTGGCTTGTGGTTAACGGGCATGTTGATAAACATCCATTCAGATCATATCCTAAGGAATCTCAGAAAACCAGGAGATACTGGATACAAAATACCAAGGGGTACGTACAGAAAGTGAAGAATTTCTGTGAAAAATGCACTACTTTGGTCTGTGTTTTCTTCTAGGAGGCTTATTTGAATACGTAACTGCAGCCAACTATTTTGGAGAAATCATGGAGTGGTGTGGCTATGCCCTGGCCAGCTGGTCTGTCCAAGGCGCGGCTTTTGCTTTCTTCACGTTTTGTTTTTTATCTGGTAGAGCAAAAGAGCATCATGAGTAAGTTTTAAAACACTTTTACCATTTGTAATAATTATTTCCTTTTTTAATTTTTTTTTCTTAGGTGGTACCTCCGGAAATTTGAAGAGTATCCAAAGTTCAGAAAAATTATAATTCCATTTTTGTTTTAAGTGCGTTTTTCATGAAATTATCTTCAACTTGAAGCTTTCCAATGGCGCTTCTCTATGGACTTTGTAAATAAGTTATATCTTTGTAATTTTCCTGCTACTTTATCATTTTCAAGATGTCCTCTAGGAATTTTTTTTCTAGTAATTTTGCAATCTACCTAATAAGTACCTAAATACGCTGAAATGGAGGTTGAATATCCTACTGTGTAACAGGTCAGAATTTCAAGCTCTGGGTAATAACTGCTGATATTTTTTCTAATTTCAAATTTACCTCTTTTGGCTATGTCTTGCCAAGTGTGTATGAGACTAGACTTTACAACTGTCTTTGATGGCATTTTCAGAACAATAAATGTCACAATCCCTTCTATAGCCCCCTACAGTGATCTCTTCAAGGTCAACTGCAGTGTTGCTTCCCTCCCCCTATAGGGCTGGAATCTGTCTAGGAGCCCTCTCTCGGAGGCCACAGAGGCTGGGGGTAGCCATTGTGCAGTCATGGCCCGGGGGAAACTTGCCAACCTTCGTGTCAGGTGCTGTGTGTAAGTGGAGAACTTGGGGATAGAGGAGGAAGCTCCTCGTGGCCCTTCCAAGGTGAGGCAAAGGCATCTGGACTTGTTCCAGCCCAGCCCACCGGGTGACATCACCGGGCAGGGAGGGGTGCTGGTGGTGGTTCATACGGAGTAAGCTGCTCTGCCTGTGTGAGTGGCTCCTGGGCCCTAAACAGGCACCTTTAGGCCATGGGTCACTCACCGTGAGCCATCAATGTGCTCTGGTCTGACATGGTTTCTCTCTGTCTTCTAGTCTAGACCTAGTTTTTTTGTTCTGTTCCCCACGTATGGATATAGTAGAGATTGTTGTCTGTGAAATTTCTCTTTTGTAGATTTTGAGTTTTCCCTTGTAGTGTAAAGAATGATCACTTTCTGTAACAATAACAAGACCACTTTTTAAGATTTATCCTGTTTGTTCTTTGTTGATTGAAACATAATAATTGTTAAAATTCTCTACAGCCTTCTTTTTCTTCCATAGCTAATCTTCCTTCTAATAGTTTTTGCTTTCTGTTTTGCTGTTGTTGCTTTGCAAAGCTTTCCCCTCATAGCCTGTACCTGTTATCAATATAAAATAATCTTCCTGTTGAATGCTTCATGACTTGAATTCTACTTTGATAAAAACATTGCCATACTGCTTTTTATCTTGATGAATTCATCTGGCATTGCTTTGCCTTATCATCTCATCTGGAGTTTTTAAATGCCATTTGTTTCAGTTGTCTTTAACAACATAATAAATAGACTTTGCCATTTAACAAGGTAGCTCAAATTCTTTTACTAATTGTTACATCGAAACATTCTTTCATCATATTTCCTGTTTTTATTTGGTTTTTTCAACTTCTTCTGTTTACTATCTACAGTGATTTGGAAAGGAGATTTCCTTTAAAACAAACAAGCTTATTGGGAATGGCTTTTATGATTTTTAAAGTAGCCTTGAGAGCTTCCAGTTAAATCTGATGAGCTGAACATACACCTTTCCTTCTCCCCTCTCTATTCTGACCCCAGTTGAAATCACCTCAAAGGAATTTAGGTGGGGGAGTGGCCCCATAAAGAGAGTGAGAGAGAGTCACCACTGCAGATGGACCACAGCACGGGTGGAGATGGGCCTGATGTGGCAGAGCAGAGAGGCCATGACAGTGCACACCCTGCGGAGACCCTGGGTCCTCACATCTGGGCTGACAGAAGGCAGAGGGAAATGAGCATCTCAAAGTGAGACCAACTAAACATGGCGCCTGCAGCAGAAAGCAGTGTCCTCTGCACCCCCACTCTCCAGGGAGAGCACAGAGAGCCCAGAAATGAGCCATGTGCCCATTGCCGGGGAAGAGAAGGTAGGCTGAGGAGGTGGCCTTTCCTAACACAAAAATTAACTAAGTGGGGAAAACCAGAGAACTAGGTGTTGGCATCCCAGGAAAAAAATAAAGTCTCCACATTTTGGCCTATAGGGATCCTGCCCCATAATGGCTGGTTACCTCCTGCCTCAAGCTGCAGGGAAGCCAGGGGGTGGCATGGCCATGGCTTCTCCCTCAGAGAGGCCTCTGTGCACGACTTCAGTCACCCAACACTGACAGAACTTGGAACCCAAAAGCCCATTTCTCTCCTTCCGTCCAGACCCTGTCTGCTGTTATCTGTAGGAAGACCACAGCCAACTGCTATCATGACCAAAGCTAAAATCCAATGAGGCAGAGAACAATAGTTGTACCCATCTCCTCCTTAGTCTCCAAGGCCAGCGGTGCATGCATTTGTGCATTCAACAACATTTGCCAAGCACTTACTGTATATCAAGCACAGCAGTGGGTGCTGAGGACGGATGGGTAGAAAAAACAGTCCTGGCCCAGGTGGAGTGACAGGTAAGAAACAAGTAAGTAGCTAAAATAATGTTAGGTAGAAAAAAATAACAAGAATAAAAGCAAGGAAAAGGGAAGGGACCCTCACTTGTGTCTGATACAGCCATAATCTTCTCTATCGGCCATTGCTGTAACCAAAGCTTAACCACCTTTCTTAAGATATTGATCAACCAGATCATTGCAAATACTGCTAATTGATTCCTTTTTATGGCTGAGTAGTATTCCATTGTATATATATATATACCACTTGTTGACTGATGGGCATTTGGGTTGGTTCCACGATTTTGCAGTTGTGAATTGTGCTGCTATAAACATGTGCGTGCAAGTATCTTTTTTTGAATAATGACTTCTTTTCCTCTGGGTAGATACCCAGTAATGGGATTGCTGGATCAAATGGTAGTTCTACTTTTAGTTCTAAGGAATTTCCACACTGTTTTCCATGGTGGCTCTAATAGTTTACATTCCCACCAGCAGTGTGGAAGTGTTCCATGATTGCCGCATGCATGCCAACATCTACTGTTTTTTGATTTTTTTGGTTATGGCCGTTCTTGCAGGAGTAAGGGGGTATCGCACTGTAGTTTTTATTTGCATTTCCCTGATCATTAGTGATGTTGAGCATTTTTTCATACTTTGTTGGCCATTTGTATATCTTCTTTTGAGAATTGTCTATTCATGTCCTTAACCCACTTTTTGATGGGATTGTTTGTTTTTTTCTTACTGATTTGTTTGAGTTTGTTGTAGATTCTGGATATTAGTCCTTTGTCTGATGTATAGATTGTGAAGATTTTCTCCCACTCTGTGCGTTGTCTGTTTACTCTGCTGACTGTTGCTTTTACCATGCAAAAGCTCTTTAGTTTAATTAAGTCCCATCTATTTATCTTTGTTTTTATTGTTGGAAACTATTATTCTAAGTTAAGTAACTCAGGAATGGAAAACCAAACAACCTATGTTCTCATTGATATGTGGGAGCTAAGCTATGAGGACACAAAGGCATAAGAATGGTACAATGGACTTTGGGGACTTGGGGGGAAGGGTAAGGGGGGGTGAGGAATAAAAGACAACATATATGGTATAGTATATACTACTCAGGAGATGGGTGCACCAGGATCTCACAAATCACCACTAAAGAATTTACTCATGTAACCAAATACCACCTGTACCCCCAATAACTTATGGGAAAAAAAGATATTCATCGACCTATTCCAGGTCCTCTCTCCACCACTGAGCCTCGTGGGGACATAAAGAGCTGCCTGCCCTCCCCTGTTCCCCTTGCCTTTTTGCAGCAGGATTCCTGAAAATGTTGACTTACAGATACGTTTTTGAGATATGAACGTTTGTTATTTCCTGGTGCTTAGGGAAGAAAATAATTGATGTTGTGAGTTGGGCGGGACTTTAGGGACTATGCTGAACAATCCACTGACCACTGCAGGCTCCCATTTATGATCTTGGGCCAACAGCCACCAGCCTCTGTTCATGCAGTCTCACTGAGGGCAGTTACTTCTTTGGAGTGGCATGCCTCTGAGCAGATAATTCCAATAATCAATGTCAAACTAGATATTGAAACAGCCCAAGTGTCCTGGTAAAGCTAGCTGTTGATACTCCTGACTGTTGCATTATTTTGTTTTTTGTTTTGTTTTGTTTTGAGACGGAGTCTTGCTCTGTCACCCAGGCTGGAGTGCAATGGTGCGATCTTGGCTCACTGCAAGCTGTGCCTCCCGGGTTCAAACAATTCTTCTGCCTCAGCCTCCCGAGTAGCTGGGATTACAGGTGCATGCCACCATGCCCAGCTAATTTTGTATTTTTAGTAGAGACAGGGTTTCACCATGTTGTCCAGGCTGGTCTTGAACTCCTGACCTCAAGTGATCCACCCACCTTGGCCTCCCAAGGTGCTGGGATTACAGGCACAAGCCACAGCTCCCGGCCCAACTGTTGCATTATTATTTGCAAATGTTGGCTATCCCTGCTGTTGTCTATATATCAATTTTGTCTACCCAACACAGCTGTAAACTTCTCAAGGTGAGGAGTGAGCCATCACTCTTTGCACCTCTTGCTGTGATTGACATGGTATACCTTAAGATATATGTTAATTCCTATGTCTTAATAAATATTGGCTTATGGAGAATTTGTTGGAGCAAGTACAGACCCTATGTTTAACTTCTTTTATTCAACAGAATTAAAAAACTAGCTAGTTCTCTCAATAAAATAATACTTTCTTTTCTTTCTTAAAATCTAGCTGATCTGGTCTAAAATACACATGTGGGAGGCGGGATTGTAGAAATATCTCAAATTAATTAGCGTCTAGCTCTTTGTAAGGTAATTGACAGTCTGAGTTAGTTGCTTCCCCCACTGCAAAGCAGCAAAATCTGCTCTCAAAGGCTTCACGTAGCCGGGAAAACTCCGTTCCCAATTCAGATCCTCTGGGGAGGGCATCAATTATTTCCTATTGTTTTTAGCACCGATTGTTCTGTCTAATTTGAAAGGATCCAAAAAAGGAAATGATACTTGGCATTAGTATCATTCTCCATCACTCTTGAAAGATATATGAAGGGAATGTTGGCGCAATCAGTCTAGAAACATATTTCTCCCATAACAATAAGCCAGTTCTTTTTGCTTTGAATCAGAAATAGCTCCATCAGGCCCATGAAGGAAAGGGAAACAAAACTGAGTGCCAAGCATATGATAACATGCTCAGCATCATATGACATTAGGGGATTGCAAATTGAAACAACAGTACCACCACACACCTATCAGAATGGCCAAAATCCAGAAGACTGACATCACCAATGCTAGTGAGAATGTGGAGCAACAGGAACTCTCATTCACGGCTGGTGGGGATGCAAAGTGGTGGAGCCACTTGGGAAGACAGTCTGGCAGATTCCTAAAAAGGTAAACATACTCTTACTAAACAATCTAGTAGATTTGCTCCTAGGTGTTTACCCAAAGGAGTTGAAAACATGTCCACACAGAAAACCTGCACATGAATGTTTATAGCAGCTTTACTCAAAATTGCCAAAAATTGGAAGCAACCAAGATGTCCTTCAATAGGTGGGCGGATAAAGAAATTGTATCCAATTCTATTTCTATGAGGAAAATCTATTCATACAATAGAATACTAGTGTCAGAGATTTTTTTTTAACAAAGAGCTATCAAGCCATGAAAAGATAAGGAAGAACTTTAATGCATATTGGTAAGTGAAAAAAGCCAGTTTGCAAAGGCTAGATACTATATGATCCCAACTGTATAACATTCTGAAAAAGGCACAACTATGGAGACAATAAAAAGAACAGAGTTTTGGATGAAGGGAGGGATGAACAGGCAGAATACAAACAAATTTTAGGGCAGTGAAACTATTATTATGATACTTTATGGATATAGAATATTATGCATTTTTCAAAACACATAGAATATACAACATGAAGAATGAATGCTAATGTAAACTCTGGATTTTTATTAATAATATTATTTAATTAAAATGATTTATTTTACTTATTTTCATTATTATCTAAAATGTTATTTAATTATTAAATTTAGATGCTACTTAATTTTTGCTTTATTATTATTATGTTAATATCATCAACTGTAACTAGTGTACAACACTAATGCAAGATGTTAATAGGGGAAATCGTGTTGGAGAGAGAGATATGTGAGAACTCTGTACTTTCTTTTCAATGTTTCTGTAAACATAAAGCTGCTCTAAAAAATTAAATCTATTAAAAAAAAAACTGAGTGGAAAAAGAGCGTTTTGCTCATTGGATGGACTTTTTGTC